GTTATTCAAACAGGTTGTACAGAGAAAGAGGAAGGGAAATTTGTATTATAAATATGATTTTAAAATATAAAAAATGTACAAAATTCTATGATGAATATTAGCAAAAAAATAGTGTATTTCATTAAATTATTTATAAAGTGATGGGACACAAACATGTACACAAGCTCTCAATGCTCACAGTTGCCAAAATGATGTTGGCCTGCCATTCTATTATTTGTTGGTTCAGTTTTCTTTTTTGGGGATGTGGTAGTTGATCTTTAATGCCCATTCTAGATCGGAAAAATCCATGATCCTAACTTTTAAGAGAAGGTTGGTAACTCTACTTAGGACTTTTTTTTCTGTAAGAGGAATAATGTAGCCTCACCCTTATCTTTCTGGAAATGTTTAAACCACTGAAATATGGAGATCAAATCCAGCTTACACACTGGTAACTCAAATACTATTTTTTTTTTTAAACTATCTTTTCTAAACTAATCACCCCTCTTGTACATAGAACTTTCTACCTCAGTGCCAATTCCTAGAGGTTGATGCAAACAGCTCGCCAGAGAGCCTGTGCTATTGTTCCTGCGAAAAAACCCAATTTCCCTGCACATTTGGATAAAAATGAGTTTATCTATATAAAGTTGAGACGGTAAGAATTCACAGAACAATGCCCTGGAAGAGAGATTTGCAAATGAAAGAGGGAGAAATAGTATTTTTAAGGAAAACATGAAAGTTGTCTCGATTTGACCGAAGTTTGAAAGAGAGTTGGGGGAATAAGAAAAGTTTCAAGATGCCGGTTTTAAAACTATGCATAGAAACAAAGGCAGGAATGAAGCCCGAACTCTCTCGGATCAGTTTCCCCCAAGTCTCTAATTATTTCATGCCCAGATTTCTTATATTTTTACTCTTTTTTAAGGGGCAACAAACACAGCAGCGCGGTAGATACGAGGAGTCCTTTTCCAGCAGCGCCGCGCATGGAGCAAGGAACCAATCATCACTCAGCGTCTCTCTATATAAACCCTCAGCCTCCCTCGTAGAGGACATGCTGTTCTGACAGTTTGAGATTACTTATTGTCTTTTCTGGGAAGACAAAAACATGTCGGAGACTGCTCCACTTGCTCCTACCATTCCTGCACCCGCAGAAAAAACACCTGTGAAGAAAAAGGCGAAGAAGGCAGGCGCAACTGCTGGGAAACGCAAAGCATCCGGACCCCCAGTATCTGAGCTTATCACCAAGGCAGTGGCAGCTTCTAAGGAGCGCAGCGGCGTTTCTCTGGCCGCGCTTAAGAAAGCGCTTGCGGCTGCTGGCTACGATGTAGAAAAAAACAACAGCCGTATCAAGCTTGGCCTCAAGAGCTTGGTGAGCAAAGGTACTCTGGTGCAGACCAAAGGTACCGGTGCTTCTGGCTCCTTCAAACTCAACAAGAAAGCGGCTTCCGGGGAAGGCAAACCCAAGGCCAAAAAGGCTGGCGCAGCCAAGCCTAGGAAGCCTGCTGGGGCAGCCAAGAAGCCCAAGAAGGTGGCTGGCGCCGCTACCCCGAAGAAAAGCATCAAAAAGACTCCTAAGAAGGTAAAGAAGCCAGCAACCGCTGCTGGGACCAAGAAAGTGGCCAAGAGTGCGAAAAAGGTGAAAACACCTCAGCCAAAAAAAGCTGCCAAGAGTCCAGCTAAGGCCAAAGCCCCTAAGCCCAAGGCGGCCAAGCCTAAGTCGGGGAAGCCGAAGGTTACAAAGGCAAAGAAGGCAGCTCCGAAGAAAAAGTGAAACTGGCGGGACGTTCCCCTTTGAAAATTTTAAACGGCTCTTTTCAGAGCCACCCACAGGTCTCAGTCAAAAGAGCTGAAGCTTTTTG